CGCCGCCTGCCCGAGCGCTGGAACCCGCTGTGAGTGCACAGCTCTGGGGAGGAAGCCCGCCCTCAGAGCCCCGGGCCTCAGTTTCTCCATCAGAGCAGTGGCAGGGCGGGGAGCTGGGGTCTCCAGGATGGCGCGTCTTATTGAGTCTTTCTCCGAAGACGATAGTGTAAGAGCTCACATGGGGGCGGGGAGGCAAGAAAGTAAAAAAGACGAAAGTAGAAAAAAAATTACCAGAAATTGGCAAGTCTGTTAGTGATCTCTTAGCTCCCTTCTCCTTGAGAAGTTATCATCTCCCTGAAAAGGTGAGGGTCAGGGCTAAGCAGAAGGGTTTAAGGCGAGGACCCCCCAGCACCCAAAGGACAACCCCGCTCTGCCCGCCTCGCAGTGCCTCCGCGAAACTGACAACTCCTCCGGGCGGTGACCGGCTCCATTCATTCTCTGTGTGTGCCAGGGCCTAAGGGACAAACAAGATGCGAGGGAGCGCCCCACAGGTGAAGCGAAAGATGGCTGTAAGGCCCCCTCAGCGCTAGAAAGCCTCCTTGTGCTCTCCCTGGGCATTGGATTTCTGAGCTTTGGGTGGAGGAAGGCGGGAAGGGGCACGGGGTGGGAAGGGCTCCTTCTGGCCGTGATCCACCCCAGCTCACTCCTGTGGGTGGTGCTGGACTGGAGCCAGCGTGGTCAGAGGCCTAGTTCCTGTTGGAGCTACTGGCTGGGCAGGTTGCGCCCCTGCCTAGGTGGGGATCCAGGGCACACGCTGGCAGCAGGAGGAAGGACAGGTGGCTGCTGCCACCTTTGCCGCTGGGCCTCCCGGGCTCTCACTTTTTCTTCGAAGTGTCAGGGATCTTCCAAGTCCTTTTTTGAGCCCCTTCCTTACAGACTTTGAGGAAAAGAGGACTCAGAGAGGGGGTTCCCATTGGAGCTGGTGGTGGCAGCCTGCCGTGTGCACCAGGCACCTGCCACTCCTCTCCCCTTCAAGCCATTCCTGCTTTACAGGTGTGGAAATAGGTTCGGAAAGGATAGGTGACCCACCCAAGGCCCCTCAGCTGGAATGTGGTAGGACTGGTCTGGAGGGACTATGGCCCTTCTGGCCCACTTGGCACCATGCTGATCTCAGGATTTTAGGGGCCTGCTCCATGGTACCTTGGCCAGAGAGACCATGAATGATGGAATGAGGATGCCCCACCTCTGCCCCACTGTTTCCACTGTCTTCCCTGTTTTGGGGATCTCCTCATGCCTAGCCTCATGCTTCTGCCTGAGGCATTTTTCACTGTTAGTCTTTTTGAATAAAACTTTGTTGGGATTGATAGTAGTTCCTCCACTCACCAGCCTAACGCATGTTTAGCTCCTCGAAACCCCGAGGGTGCCCGCTGAGGCAAGGTGGAGGGGAAGCTTTCAGGTTATACCCAGCTTCAGATTAAATCCAGCCCAGGGGAGATAAAATCCTGGTTCTTTTGCTCGTCACTTCTGTGATCTCTGGCAAGCTGCTTAGCCTCTCAGAGCCTTGGTTTCCCTTCGTTTGCGAAATAGGAAACTCATAAAAGTGAGTCTCCATGCATTCTACATAAAAGTGAGTGGAAAGAACACAACTTAGGAATTAATAAAGCATCAATACCTGGGAGCACACTGTGTGCTTAAATCTTAGTTTTTTCACCTTTCCCTGTTGCCAAGAATGTACTCAAGAGGTTGCTTTTGAGAGTCATCCAGGGATTGGTTGTAGTTTTTCTTTCCTGGATCCAACTTCCTTTATTGTCGCAGGTTGTGAATATCTCTTTGAAACACTGTGGACAATCTGTGGGGCTTATGGTAACCTGTCTCCATGGTGACGCAGCTGCCCTGTGTCCTCTCAGGATTTGCTTGTAGATCCTGCTGTTGCATTGACCCTGGAAGTTAAGCCAAACCCAGCATGATAAGGAGTGTGAATGCCTCCTGCTTCTAATTCCTGCAGCAAGGCCTGTTGGGTTATTCTTACCCAGCCAGAGAGAAAGGTGAGCCTGAGCTGTGTGGGTCTCTGTTGGGCAAAGTTGTGGATATTTTATGAATTCTTATTAGATCCATCTTGAGAACATCAGAGTGGCATTCTTTCTTGAGTCAGTACTCCAGTACTTCAAATCCACAGAACATGTTCAATTTCGGTTAGTATTTTCCTGATACCTTTTTCTTTCACCCTGAGTTCCTGAAGTTCCGCTGTATTTGCAGGTGCAAAGAGAAGAAATATGATTATGATAATTTGCCCAGGACATCTGTTATCATAGCATTTTATAATGAAGCCTGGTCAACTCTCCTTCGGACAGTTTACAGTGTCCTTGAGACATCCCCGGATATCCTGCTAGAAGAAGTGATCCTTGTAGATGACTACAGTGATAGAGGTGAGTCCCGGCCAGGGCTCTGGGAAGAGCCTGGTGACCCCTGTTGCTTTGTTTGCCTCCCTAGAGCACCTGAAGGAGCGCTTGGCCAATGAGCTTTCGGGACTGCCCAAGGTGCGCCTGATCCGCGCCAACAAGAGAGAGGGCCTGGTGCGAGCCCGGCTGCTGGGGGCGTCTGCGGCGAGGGGCGATGTTCTGACCTTCCTGGACTGTCACTGTGAGTGCCACGAAGGGTGGCTGGAGCCGCTGCTGCAGAGGTACGTGAGCCGCCCACCATGGGAGAGACAGCGAGAGACGGATGGATGTCTTGGGTGCTTTCAGGATCCATGAAGAGGAGTCGGCAGTGGTGTGCCCGGTGATTGATGTGATCGACTGGAACACCTTCGAATACCTGGGGAACTCCGGGGAGCCCCAGATCGGCGGTTTCGACTGGAGGCTGGTGTTCACGTGGCACACAGTTCCTGAGAGGGAGAGGATACGGATGCAATCCCCCGTCGATGTCATCAGGTCAGGAGCTGACTTCTGGGTGACTTGTTTTTTACAGTGAAATAAGGATATCATACTTTTTTAGGTCTCCAACAATGGCTGGTGGGCTGTTTGCTGTGAGTAAGAAATATTTTGAATATCTGGGGTCTTATGATACAGGAATGGAAGTTTGGGGAGGAGAAAACCTCGAATTTTCCTTTAGGGTAAGTATTTCAGTCTTCTCTTTGGACATGTTACCACCTGGCCTCTCCTTTTCTCTGTGTGCAGATCTGGCAGTGTGGTGGGGTTCTGGAAACACACCCATGTTCCCATGTTGGCCATGTTTTCCCCAAGCAAGCTCCCTACTCCCGCAACAAGGCTCTGGCCAACAGTGTTCGTGCAGCTGAAGTATGGATGGATGAATTTAAAGAGCTCTACTACCATCGCAACCCCCGTGCCCGCTTGGTGAGTTCCTCGGCCCACCTGCACTCCATCTGCATGGGGTCTCACTGTTTTGTTGTTTTCTCAGGAACCTTTTGGGGATGTGACAGAGAGGAAGCAGCTCCGGGACAAGCTCCAGTGTAAAGACTTCAAGTGGTTCTTGGAGACTGTGTATCCAGAACTGCATGTGCCTGAGGACAGGCCTGGCTTCTTCGGGATGGTGAGTGAGGGTGGTGGGCCCACGGCAGGCAGGGACTGAAATGCCACATTTATGTTTTATTTAGCTCCAGAACAAAGGACTAACAGACTACTGCTTTGACTATAACCCTCCCGATGAAAACCAGATTGTGGGACACCAGGTCATTCTGTACCTCTGTCATGGGATGGGCCAGAATCAGGTAGGTATGAGCCTCAAAAGAGGAGAAAGCTGGTTGTGTTACATGTTGGCTGCCCCATTTTTAGTTTTTCGAGTACACGTCCCAGAAAGAAATACGCTATAACACCCACCAGCCTGAGGGCTGCATTGCTGTGGAAGCAGGAATGGATACCCTTATCATGCATCTCTGCGAAGAAACTGCCCCAGAGAATCAGAAGTTCATCTTGCAGGAGGTAGGTGAACTCTCTCCTTCCTTCCTGCTGACTGACTTGCCTGTCATTCTGTTATCTTTTGTAGGATGGATCTTTATTTCACGAACAGTCCAAGAAATGTGTCCAGGCTGCGAGGAAGGAGTCGAGTGACAGTTTCGTTCCACTCTTACGAGACTGCACCAACTCGGATCATCAGAAATGGTTCTTCAAAGAGCGCATGTTATGAAGCCTCGTGTATCAAGGAGCCCATCGAAGGAGACTGTGGAGCCAGGACTCTGCCCAACAAAGACTTAGCTAAGCAGTGACCAGAACCCACCAAAAACTAGGCTGCATTGCTTTGAAGAGGCAATCATTTTGCCATTTGTGAAAGTTGTGTTGGATTTAGTAAAAATGTGAATAAGCTTTGTACTTATTTTGAGAACTTTTTAAATGTTCCAAAATACCCTATTTTCAAAGGGTAATCGTAAGATGTTAACCCTTGGTATTTAGAAAATTAAAACCTTATAATATTTTTCTATCAAGATGTATATTTTACAGTCGTGCCTTTTACTCTCATTAGCAAAAAAGATAAAGATTTTATTTTGGTATTTACAAGAATTCCCAGGTACGAAGATATCTGCATGGGTGGAAATCAGGTTCAAGCAACGTACTTTGCATTAACTGATAATACCTCAGCTGCGGGGTTAAAGTTTTCCCAGTATAGAGAGACTGTCACTAGGAACATTGTATTGATTTATTCAGGTCATTGAGATCTTCTAGATGTATTTTAAAAAGAATGCTTTTTGGTTATGTGTTGCTACCACAGTTAACACTCCATAATGTTCATGTCAGCCAAAGAGGACTAACCAAAGCTGAAATCTCAGAGAACAATTTGCTTTACTAAGCTGAGTCAACTTGAGAGCGAACTTCTAACAATGCCGCACTGTAGTGTGGCTGGTTCTACCACTATGACTTTAAAACATGTTTATATCATTTTTAATTTTTATGATACGGTAGTGTCAGGGAGAAATGTAATGTTCTATATGAAATTCCTTTTTCAAGTTTGTTCATTAATAACAGTTATTAATTTAAATCAGCGTTAGAGTTTGTGCTGCTGCAACTGCTGTGAAAATTTCTCTGAGTAATTCTGATTTGTGAATGATCCCAGACCAACCCTGAGATTTTGTCAACCTGATTAAGTCAATATGAATGATTAAAAAGATGTGAGAACACTGACTGCAGATCTTTTTGTACTGTAAACCAAAAAT